ATGAAAGAACAGGGTTCTCTCATGAAGAATAAACAGGGAGATCCAGGTGGATGGGGTGGGTTCAAGGAAGGCTGATCTGGGAAGGTAACATGGACGCTGAGTCTTGAAATGTGAGAAGGAGGCTGTGCTTTGAAAGGAGAAGGGGCAGAGATCTTCCAAAAGATGAAAGATCATATGCTAAGAAACTGATGTTCTTTCAGAAAATGAAAGAGGCCACCAGAACTAAAGTACCCGGGTGGGATAGTGGAGAGGTTGCTAAAGAAGAGGTTGCTGTATGATCACGCAGAATCTGAAAGACCATGGTAAAACGTTTAAATATTCTAAGAGAAACAGTAAACCAATTACAACAGAAACTCTGTTTTAGGATAAGTCACTAATATAGAGATAGCTAGTTCAATTGTGTCTGGCTTCCTATCACATCACTAGCACTTAGTACAGAATTGGGGTCCTAAAAATATTTGGCAATGATGACCTGTGTTGCTTTCAGGAAAGTATTCCAAGTGATAGGGTCCACCATAATCCATATTGCTTTAGCTCTGTTACAAGTGACAAAATTTTCTATCAATTTCCAACTTCCTAGCTCCAATGTCTCAAGAATATGCCAGGCGGGTGTAGGCACAGCTCCAGACAGCAAACAACTTTGGGGTTGTATGCATATAACTCAGGAGTTAACTCTATTGATCTGTGAAATTAAAAAAAAAAAAACTACTATTTACTCAATTTACTTAAGTCTTTAACTTCATATTATGCAAAACTGAAAATATATAAAAACTGTTGTGTTGTTATAACGTTTGGTGTGGTAGGCCTCAGGGGCAGGCCTCGGACCTTCTCTTGCCCTCCTTTAACCTGTTCCAAGGCAGGACTCTAATTTTTCCCCCATCATTGTAAATTGTGTGTCTTTAAGACCCTCCCCAGAGATGGTTTTTGCCCTATAGTGTAGGGGAGGAATGCTGACATCATAAAAATCCCAATGCTGACATCATAAAAACTGGATTAGGAGAGCTTCTGGATAGCTGAACACATGGAGGTTTCTGGAGGGTGTGGCCCCCAGAGGGCATGGAAGCTCTGCACCCCTGCTCCCATACCTCACCCTACGCATCTCCTCATCTGTATCCTTTGCAATATCCTTTGTAATAAACCGGTAAGTGTGTTTCCTTTGATTTTTTCTTTTTGAAAAAGGTTTATTTGTTTCTATACCTAAATAGAAAATTTTATCATAATGAGCATCAAAAGAATCCCAAATGAGAAAACTGCTTTTTGCATAAGTGTAAATTAAGAGATGGAAGTCACATTTCACCATGGCAAACATTTGCTGCATGCAAAATGACTGAAGTAAGTTTAGAATAATTCTTTTTAAATTTTAAGCTATATTCTTTCCTTTTTGTTTTTTTTTTAGACAAGGTCTTGATCTGTCACCAGGCTGAAGTGCAGTGGTACAATCAAAGCTCACTGCAGTCTCAACCTCCTAGGCTCAAACAATCCTCCCACTTCAGCCTCCCAACCAGCTGGGACCACAGGTTGACATCACCACACCCAGGTAATTTTTAAATTTTTTATGGAGACAGGGTTCTCCTTCTAACAGTCAGGCCCCTCTGCTGCAGGTCTGCTGGAATTTGCTGGAGGTCCACTCCAGACCCTGTTTGTCTGGATATCACCAGCAGAGGTTGCAGAACAACAAAGATTGCTGCCTGTTCCTTCCTCTGGAAGCTTTGTCCCAGAGGGGCACCCACCAGACGGCAGCTGGAGCTCTCCTGTGTGAGTTGTCTGTCGATTCCTGCTGGGAGGTGGAGTTAACAGTTCTGTCTCACTGGTGTTTCAGGTGCCACTGGAGTACGAAAAAGAAAAAATCCTGCAGCTAGCTCGGTGTCTGCCCAAACGGCTGCCCAGTTTTGTGCTTGAAACCCAGGGCCTGGGTGGTGTAGGCACCCGAGGGAATTGCCTGGTCTAAGGGTTGTGAAGATCACGGAAAAGGCATAGAGTCTGGGCCGGAATGCATCGTTCCTCGTGGCACATTCCCTCATGGCTTCCCTTAGCTAGGGGAGGAAGTTCCCTGGCCCCTTGCACTTCCCGTGTAAGGCGATGCCCCACCCTGCTTTGGCTCGCAGTATTCAATTATCTTCTTCCTGTTCAAACAGTCCCTCTGCTATGGCTCTTCCTCAGTAGAAACAACTGGCAACAAAATTCAAGTTTATGATTCATTCATCAGCAAACATGTGAGAATCATCTACAAAGAACCAAGAATTGTGGTAAGAATTATACAAACATTTACTATGATACTCAAATCTAGGAAGCCTTTCTTTTTCACTTCAGAGAAAGCGACCTCAAGATACAACTGGCAACTGAGGAAAAGGCCTCAATTCAACAAGAGCTAACAAGCTTGGGAGTTTATTTCGGAATCTTTAAAAGACTCTTCTGCTTACCCACAATCTGGGATCCACTGCAGGAAAACAAAAAAGGAAAACTTCATTTAAAAGAAGCAAGAAGTAAAATGGGACAAATTGGGAATGTTTAAGTCTCTGAAACTCTGCACTGAAAAGAAAATAAGATTGATAACTTAAGCTTAACATTCTGAGGCATAAAGAAACATTAACTTTGGAGTATTCATCTTGACTACTGAAATACAAGTTTAGAAGACAAGTGGTTTCATTCTGGTCACAGATCACAGCTTTTCTTTAAATTTATAATCCTATGGGTTGGACTCGTTGACTGTATTTTTTAAAGGTTGCTCGTCAGTTAACTGAGCCTTGGAATTCATGGATTTTCTAAAGACTAACAAATGAAAATATTTTCCTGTTGAAGAACCCAGCGGAAATTTTACAGCAACAAATTTCATGTTTCTTTTGGGTATTTCTGAGAAAAAGGAAATATTTATAAAACCATCCAAAGATCCAGATAATTTGCAAATAAATTGGAGGTTATAGAGGTTATAATCTGAATCCCAAAGGAGACTGCAGCTGATGAAAGTGCTTCCAAACTGAAAATTGGACGTGCCTTTACGATGGTAAGCGTTAACAGCTCCCACTGCTTCTATAATGACTCCTTTAAGTACACTTTGTATGGGTGCATGTTCAGCATGGTGTTTGTGCTTGGGTTAATATCCAATTGTGTTGCCATATACATTTTCATCTGCGTCCTCAAAGTCCGAAATGAAACTACAACTTACATGATTAACTTGGCAATGTCAGACTTGCTTTTTGTTTTTACTTTACCCTTCAGGATTTTTTACTTCACAACACGGAATTGGCCATTTGGAGATTTACTTTGTAAGATTTCTGTGATGCTGTTTTATACCAACATGTACGGAAGCATTCTGTTCTTAACCTGTATTAGTGTAGATCGATTTCTGGCAATTGTCTACCCATTTAAGTCAAAGACTCTAAGAACCAAAAGAAATGCAAAGATTGTTTGCACTGGCGTGTGGTTAACTGTGATCGGAGGAAGTGCACCCGCCGTTTTTGTTCAGTCTACCCACTCTCAGGGTAACAATGCCTCAGAAGCCTGCTTTGAAAATTTTCCAGAAGCCACATGGAAAACATATCTCTCAAGGATTGTAATTTTCATCGAAATAGTGGGATTTTTTATTCCTCTAATTTTAAATGTAACTTGTTCTAGTATGGTGCTAAAAACTTTAACCAAACCTGTTACATTAAGTAGAAGCAAAATAAACAAAACTAAGGTTTTAAAAATGATTTTTGTACATTTGATCATATTCTGTTTCTGTTTTGTTCCTTACAATATCAATCTTATTTTATATTCTCTTGTGAGAACACAAACATTTGTTAATTGCTCAGTAGTGGCAGCAGTAAGGACAATGTACCCAATCACTCTCTGTATTGCTGTTTCCAACTGTTGTTTTGACCCTATAGTTTACTACTTTACATCGGACACAATTCAGAATTCAATAAAAATGAAAAACTGGTCTGTCAGGAGAAGTGACTTCAGATTCTCTGAAGTTCATGGTGCAGAGAATTTTATTCAGCATAACCTACAGACCTTAAAAAGTAAGATATTTGACAATGAATCTGCTGCCTGAAATAAAACCATTAGGACTCACTGGGACAGAACTTTCAAGTTCCTTCAACTGTGAAAAGTGTCTTTTTGGACAAACTATTTTTCCACCTCCAAAAGAAATTAACACATGGACATTTTAAAGTCTTTAGTATAAAGAAAATTTGTATTCAATGTGTTAAGCATTAACATGTATTTTATTTGTGTATCCACTCCATCTGATTTTTCTGAGCCATTTTGATTTGTTCCTTCATTAAAAAAAATCTCTTAAAGTTATTTAGTGTCTAAAAGTGACTGACTTAAATTAT